TCATAGACGTTTATTAACTAGTTTTTCTACCCTTCGTTGTGACTCTTTCCTACTCAGTTTTTACTCTGATATCCAAGTGCACATTTGATTGTCATTCACATGCTGAGAACTTTTTATTGATTTCTCTTTCGAGATGAAAAACCCACTCTTTACAGAATTACATAAAACATCGTTCCTGATCTGTCCATTGCCATGTATGCCTACCATAACGATTTGACAACTCTGCCATTATATGTTATTTCTTCTATCCGAATTATTTTCCTTACTGTCTTGTTCTTATAGAACTCCTTCATTATTCAGAAGTAGGTGGGGAGAAGCCCTGTTTTGCTTGTTCTTAATTTCTAATTATACAAGTAATAAGTGAATATCTCTTATAATTCAGAAAAGTCAGATAAATCTGAAGTTGGTGGGGGACTTTTTATATTATATAGGTCTATTTATTTTCCTTGCCATAAACTTCATGAATAGAGACTGATTGATTTTTTTAAGCTCTACACACTGTTTATCCCTTAGAAGGCTCAATAAGATATTTTTATACTTAATGGATATTTAGAATATTATTTTTCTATTACAAGTGAACTCTTAAAAAGGATAAGTTGAAAGAAGAGAGAATAAAGGCCCTCAGAAACTTAGATAAACTAATTTTCTTTGTCCCTAATGATTGCCTCTGAAAAGTTGAGATTTTTCTTGCACTTAATTCTTTAACTTGTTCACACTTTGACGTGTGTGTAACATCAAAAAACAATTTCAACAAATTGAGTTTAATTAATTGGCTTTGATTAATGATTCATGAATTGGGCAGTGTCTCTATAAAAATAGGCCATCAGATGAGCTAAGTGGAGGAGGTGGGCTTTCTAGGCAGAAAGAGGCTAAAGAAAGAAGGAACAAAAAGTGAATTGGTTATTGTAAGTTACTTTCCTTATAAGGTTAAAACAGACTTCTTTATCATGCTAATTCAGGTAAACTGGGCCCTTTCTGATTGGTTGCTGTGAATATCCTGTTTTTTTTTTTTTTTTTTTTTTTGGGAAAACTTGGTGATGTTGAAGTTCAGTTTGGTTATGTGGCTCCTAGCAGGAGTGGCTCCATTCTTGTTTGGTCTGGTCTGTTAAGACTCAGCCCAAAACAAACCAGAGTGACTGCATTGTGGTTTGGCGTGGGCTATTAAGTCTCAGTCCAAAACAATGGCATTCCATAGTTTTGTGTAACCATAATATAAGAGATTTTTGGAGTGGTTGAAGGTTGGTCAAGGAATATTAATGAGGAGTTGAATTGGAACTGTCATTCTCATTTTTTTGTCCTCTCTCTACCTTACTCTATGATTTTCAGAAAATGAATCTTTCTGTACTGTAGTTTTCTCGTAAATAAATGGAAGGCAGATCGAATTAATTTCTAAAGTCTCTTTGAAGCCCAAATGTTCTGATTATACTAAACTAGCTTGAAAAATGTGGTTATTTTGAAAGTAGCTATTAATTTTAGCTAATTTTGTTAAACATGTAAATTTCACAAGAAGCCAGTTCTTAATTCATTTCTTTAAACTACTGGTTTACTGGTTGTCAGGCACTCTATTAGGTAAGGAATGCACTTAAAAAAAAAGTCCTTATCTTCAGGCATGTTAAGCTTTTAAAAACTCTAAAAAACCCTAAAACATTACCTGTTCATTGGAGAATAATTTTAAATATGCTTGGGCATTTTTGTGTGCTGTTTATTAAAAATATATGTTACAAATTTTAATGTCTTATTTTTACTATGTAAATGTGAGTTTGGCATATAATACACCATAATTTGTGAATTTTCTTATTGAATATCAGGGGATATAATTTTTGCCATTATAAACCTTAAAAAACAACACTGTGATTCCATCTATGTAAATAAATCTGTTAAATTCTCTTTTTTCTCTTGGTTCTGTAAACTTGTTATTCCTAAACATTAGTTCATGTAAGGCTGATCAGGCTTGTAAATGAATTTGATTTGTTTTTGAAATGTAATAATTTTCAAGATTTGGTCAGTTACATTTCCTTATAATTAGAGAAACTTCTTTGAGAAAATGAGCTAAAATTATACATTTTTGGGGTGAGAATTAAACTCTGAATTAGTAAACATCCTGAGTGACATGACTGTACCAACTAAGCAACTAAAGAAATTGCACTTTTAGTTAAGATCAAGTGGCTTTTTGATCAGTGCTCCTGCTCTAAGGATGAGGGAGGTAATCCTACCTTAATGTAGATCTGAGCTTTTATTTAAAGACTTTGATAATATCAACATTTAAGATAGGTTCTTGATTGCTTCAGGTGGAGAACCTCTAAAACATAATGGCTTCTATGCTTCAGTTACACAGTTAGCCCTCTTTAAGTTTGTAGAGTAAAATTAGAACTGAACCTTGATTTTTCAGCAGATACATTCTTGAGAAGGTTATGAAAATAGATTTTGATATGTGGAATTCATATTTACTTTATAAAGCAAAAGATGTAAAAATGTTCCAGTGGAAATAAACCCAACTTCCTGATATGTAAGCATTGTAACTTTTTACTGGCAACTTAATTACGCTACTGAGAGTTATACATGGTTTTGCTATATTTCAGGAAAGCCATACTTCATCCTTAACTCATCTCCAAATTAAAAGCTTGCATAGCATAGCAAAAGGGCATGAACATCTCATCATCTGCTGATTTAATTTGCCCTTCAGTTGGTCAAAGGTGATGAGTGGGCTCCAGGACCAACATTAGGATCAAGAGGATGCCTTTGGCAAAGTCATTTGTAAGGCTGCCCCGTTAATGTATTCTTTTCTCAATGGGCTTATTGCTTAATTGAGGGTACTATGGATATCTGAAAAGTTGATTGTTGACTCCAGTATTAATACATTGATTTTTTTTCCCTTAGCTAACTTGAAAAAGTAACATAACCCAAAATTCAATATTTGGATAAGTATGAGTCCGTATAATGAATGTTAGACAATGAAAACATGCTCCTGAAACTTCACACTTCCAAAATAGAACGAAGTATGGCCATTGAAGACTGTCTTTCAAATTTATCTCTATATTAATAGCAAACTAAAATTAGTTGTGCAGATTAGTTGAAGTTTCCCTAGGTCTGACTGAAATGAGGCTAGACCGCAAGGGTCAGAAAGCATTATTTATTTATTTATTTATTTATTTATTTATTTATTTATTTAAGATGGGGTCTCGCTCTGTTGCCAGGCTGGAGTGCAGTGGCGTGATCTTGGTTCACTGCAAGCTTCGCCTCCCAGGTTCAAGCGATTCTCCTGCCTCAGCCTCCCTAGTAGCTGGGACTACAGGTGTGCATCACCACACCCAGCTAATTTTTGTATTTTTAGTATAGAGACGGAGTTTCACCATGTTGGCCAGGATGGTCTACATCTCTTGACCTCGTGATGTGCCCGCCTTGGCCTCCCAAAGTGCTGGGATTACAGGTGTGAGCCACTGTGCCCGGCCAGAAAGCATGATTTTTAATCAAACATAGGTTTGCATACTGATCTTTGAGCTATAATCTTTTAAGTGTAGATATTTCTTACTGTTAACACATATCATTGCTAACAAAATGGTAACCTTCTGTAGAAATCTCCAAATTTTCATATCAGTCAGTAGTTAATAAACATTGTCAGGTGCTGTGCTGAGTATCAGGGCACAAATGAATAAGACCCAACTTATCATGATACAGGAAAGGAACCACTGCCATAATTACTATTACAGTATGCTAATTACAGTACCTGTTTTTGCTGTTGGAAATACTTTTGGATTTTTTTCAAGGCTGATAAATATCCCTAGGGTGTTCTAGCTACTCATCCTCTTTTTGTTAATTGTGTACTATAGGCCAGTGATGAACTGGACTCTGGAGATTTAAAAAAAAAAAAAAAGACATCGGCATCAGCAATCAACTTGTTCCTGTTTTATGACCTATACATATACAGGGAGCTGTCTGAACTCCACTCAACAGTTTCACCATGAGATTATTGTTGACTCCTGAGACCATTTTAAAAATGATATTTTTAACATATAAAAGAAGAAAACATTAGTGACCCATAACTGCACAGATAGAAAAGAAAAAAGTAATATGTAAATGGTAGGAAAAGTCAGATAAATCCCAATTGATAGAAAGTAAAAGCATGCTCCCTCTCCCCTCAAGATAGCTCCCTTTAGTAGTTTCTTTTTTTGGGGGGAGGGAGAGCATCATGATAAATACCTAATGCATGCGGGGCTTAATACCTAGGTGATGGGTTGATAGGTGCAGCAAACCACCATGGCACAGGTTTACCTATGTAAGAAACCTGCATGTCCTTCACATGTATCCCGGAACTTAAAATAAAATTTAACAAAAAAAAGTAAAAAATAGTTTCTTTTATATCCTTTTAGAAAAATTCATTGCTACATTTCAAGATAATGTAGGCAGTGCTTTGGTCCCTTAACATATTTGTCACTTAATGACAGGAATACATTCTGAGAAATGAGGCAATTTCTTTATTGTGTAAACATCGTAGAGTGTACTTACACAAACCTAGATGGTATAGCCGACTAACAACTACACGCCTAGGCTATATGGTATTTGCTCCTAAGCTACAAACCTGTACAGAATGTTATTGTACTAAATACTGTAAACAATTTGTAACACAGTGTTACTGTGTACCTAAATATATCTATAGAAAAGATATAGTAAGAATGAGGTATAATCTTAAGGGTGCAGCATTTACAGGAACATTATTATGCAGTGCATGACTATCAAATATTTTTATCCCTTGAGAGTAAAATATGATAAAGACTTGATTAAATATATGTTGTTAGTCTGATTTTTAAAATAAATTAAAATGTTAGCACCTGTACTATAGCTTTGTTTTAGTAGAAGCTGGTTATATAGTGTAGTAAATTTGCTATTCATAACCTTGGGCAAGATCCAAAATAGAGCCATATTGTATTAAGTACTTCATTTTGATAAACTTCTTTTATTTCAGTTTCATAGATACCTGTTTCATAAATTGTCAATTATATCATTAATTTTTTTTCCATTTTTATTGTCTGGTTTGTTAATTACAAGGGATTGATTCATTAAATTCTGTTTATATTTCATCTAAAAATTTAAAAAGTAAATTATAGCAACAAAATGCTTGGAAAACATTACATTCTATTTGTTTTATAAGTAAAGTCCATGATTAACCTTAATTTGAATACTTAAGCTTCATTTGTTTTACCTAATCTTCTAATTGATTTGCTTAAAGAAAGTAAGTTACTGTCTGTCTTGGATAAACCATTTCTTCTCTTCACTTTTGTACTATGATTGTAATGAGATCATGTTGCATGCATGGCTCATTTCTTTGTTGGAATTTTTTAAAGACATGATAATACTAACCGATGATATATAAACTGGATTGATTTTTAAGAGGAAAAATTTTTCTCCCTCCAAAAGAAAAGAGATAATAGTAATTTAGTTGTTTAGCATGTTGGAAATCAGAAATACTTTGAGTTCCCTTTATCTTCATGCATATGCATTCTTAAGATGTTTTTTATATATATATTTATATCATCAGTTTCTTTTTATCATTTTTTCAGGGTCTTTTACCTTTCAAGTAACTCAATTTACTTGAATTGTTATTTCAGTAAATCATATTAGGATGTCAAAAAGCTTACAGAGTTAGTAACAAAAACACATTGAAGAAATAATTAGATTATTAAAAACAGTTTCTTCTATAATATAAACTTTGAGGGTCAAGATGCAGACTTCAGTATAATAGGAAGGGGTGACTGATAGAATGGTTTTTTTGTTGTTGTTAGAGAAATACGTAATAATGCACTCCATAAATAATTACATGGGCTTAGTTAAGACGTAGATTTTATATTAAGTGCACAGTTCTTTTAGTAATAACATAATTCATATTTTCCTTCTCTTGGTGAATAAAGATTCTTTAAATTTTATGTTATTTGTATTATTTTCATCTTCATTACTGAGCTTTGTGAATTTATTTACTTTTTAGTTAAGGTATGACTCTTACCAGAAAACACTTGTAGAGTATCTCTTCAGATAGACTATTCCAGGAAACAGAGGAAGATTTACTGTGTTACGTGACATGTTGTGAGTGATGAATAAGCTCAGAGACAAAGGCAAGTGAAGGAGAGATAACAAACTTGAAGAATTGCAGAGGTTGTATTCCAGTCAAGTGTGGTAGCACTGGATTATCTAAATTTAACAGTATTTGTCCAGGCCAAAGAATTTTGAACTATTTTCAGCTGCACTACAGTAAACTTTTATTAGGAGCATGTTTGGCCATTAAGTGACATATTTTGGCAACTTTTCATAGTATCCGGATCTCATCTAAGTAGCATGTGTTTGGGATTGTTGTAGATGCCTGCTATCCTTACTCAATTTTGAGAGTGGAATCTGCCATTTCCAAGAAGAGGTACCTATGTATATTTTCTGGGTCTATAAATCAGTATACTAATTGTGTAAACATGTTTCTGCAGGTTTTGACTGGATCATCTCGTCAAAGTTATTCACCTGGCTATCAGGATTTCAGTAAGTGGGAATCAATGTTGAAAATAAAAGAAGGACTTCTAAGGCAGAAAGAAATTGTAATCGATCGGTGAGTCTATTTTAAATTATTAAATATTTCAGCTCATAATGTGACCTTAATTTATGTTTTGCAGGCAGAAGCAACAAATTACCCACCTGCATGAGAGGATAAGGGATAATGAATTACGGGCTCAACATGCCATGTTAGGACATTATGTAAATTGTGAGGATTCTTATGTGGCTAGTTTGCAGGTAAGATTACAGAGGATTTTGTAGCTGTTTTAAAGTCTTACCTCCTTTTTTTCTTTCCTAACAGCCACAATATGAGAACACTTCACTCCAGACACCATTTTCAGAGGAATCAGTTTCCCATTCCCAACAAGGGGAATTTGAGCAAAAGCTTGCATCTACTGAGAAAGAAGTTTTACAGCTTAATGAGTTTCTCAAACAAAGACTAAGCCTATTTAGTGAAGAGAAGAAGAAACTAGAGGAAAAAGTAGGTTTTTCTAATAAAGTTGAATTAGGTCAACTACTGAAGGTTCATAATTGTTTGCTTTTAGCTTAAAACTAGAGATCGATACATCAGTAGTCTGAAAAAGAAATGCCAGAAGGAATCTGAACAAAACAAAGAAAAGCAGAGAAGAATTGAGACCTTGGAAAAGTATCTGGCTGATCTTCCAACTCTAGATGATGTACAGAGTCAGAGTCTACAGGTAACATGAAATAAAATGCTTATCTTTAAATGTGTGTAATGAACTGTAAAACATTTCTCCTTAGCTGCAGATTCTGGAAGAAAAAAATAAGAATTTACAAGAGGCTTTGATAGATACAGAAAAAAAACTTGAAGAGATCAAAAAGCAGTGTCAAGATAAAGAGACACAGTTAATATGCCAGAAAAAGAAAGAAAAGGAGTTAGTAACTACCGTTCAGAGGTAAGAAAATTTTCTGAATCCTTCTACATTATTATTTTCTTCATATAATTGTCTTTTGAAATAGTTTGCAACAAAAAGTAGAAAGATGCCTTGAAGATGGAATCCGCCTTCCCATGTTAGATGCAAAACAGCTTCAGAATGAAAATGATAATCTCAGACAACAAAATGAGACTGCTAGTAAGGTCAGTAGATACCTTAGATCATAAACGTGAAATATTTGAATCAGATGTATTTATTTTGTTTTAGATAATAGACAGCCAACAAGATGAGATTGACAGAATGATTTTAGAAATTCAGGTAAGGAATATTTTGTGCTTATTTTAATTTAGGTTTTGCTTTCCAATTTTTTTAAAAATTCTAGTCTATGCAAGGAAAGCTTTCTAAAGAGAAACTGACCACTCAAAAGATGATGGAAGAGCTGGAAAAGAAAGAAAGAAATGTACAGAGATTAACAAAAGCATTGCTTGAAGTGAGTAGAAGAAATTCAATTTTGCTTTGAAACAATCTGATGTTTGTTTTCTTTATCCTTGCAGAACCAAAGACAAACAGATGAGACATGCTCTTTATTGGATCAGGGCCAGGAACCTGACCAATCTAGGCAGCAGACAGTTCTTTCCAAACGGCCACTATTTGATTTGACTGTGATTGATCAGCTGTTCAAGGAAATGTCCTGTTGTTTGTTTGACTTGAAAGCATTGTGTAGTATTCTTAATCAGCGTGCTCAGGGCAAGGAGCCTAATCTTTCATTATTACTGGGAATAAGATGTAAGTGTCTGATGACTTGTCCTTATTTTGTGTGAGATATTCTCTCTATGTTTTATTTACACAGCAATGAACTGTTCAGCTGAAGAGACTGAGAATGACCACAGCACAGAAACACTCACTAAAAAGCTGTCAGATGTGTGCCAGTTACGAAGAGACATTGATGAATTAAGGACTACAATATCAGACCGCTATGCTCAGGACATGGGAGACAACTGCATTACTCAGTGATCAAGTGTTAGTCCCACAGCAATAATGACCTGTTGTTTAAATGCTGCTGTGTTATGGAGCCATAATGGAAGGTTGCAAGTGACATGACTTGCACTTAGGGATTTTTTTTCTGTGGATTTGTTTTGTTGAAGGGGAGAAGGGAAGTGAAGAGATTTTGAAGGGGCTTATCTAATCAGGCAAAAAGAAAAAAAATCAAATTACCTTTGGAAAATATGATAAAATCTACAAGGAAAAAAATGTCTATATTCTCAAACTACTGATTGTAGGACCAAGCTGTGAAGAGTACCCTTCACATGAAGGAGTAGGATTCCTTTTAATCCTATAGCTTTGTGTGTTTGTGTGTGCATGTATGTGTGTTGTTGTGTGTGTGTGCACGTGCTTTATTCACAAATTTATAAGGGTTTCTAGGGTCAGAGCAGAGCTTCTGAGAAAGGCACACGCTGTTTATTCTTATATTTCTTTCATATAGAAGCTTGTGTTGTACTTTGGGATTTTCAGTGGCTGGCTGAACAAGAGTTCAAACAGCAGGCAAGTGTTGTCATGGTAGTACAGGAGGCAAAACCATTTATATTTTGAACACTTACTGCACTGATAGGATGTTTGTGGTTGAGCTGATTTTAGTACTGTAGATAGGTCAGCTGTTTTTCCAGAGTGATTGTGGATTTCCCAAGAGGTGTGAAATTTTGACGTGATGCTCTTTTTCCTTAGCATTGTAATGTATGTGTTACAAGAAAGGTTAACATAACTTGAACTAATTTTAACATGTTCCTTACTATTTACAATTTTTTATTTATATGTTTTATATATATACATATATAAATGTAAACAAAGCCATATATAATTAATAAAGGCATTGGATCATTATTATAAAAGGAAGATTAACAAAGTTACCCTGGAACAATAGCTTACTTATCCAAATCTCAACATTTACATTTTAACAGTTTTGTATGTTTCAAAGTTGAAACTACTGTAAGAGAAAGCCAATACTATTTATATCTGAATCAACAGTAGCATAAACATTTTTTAATTGAGATTGTATTTTAATCCCTTTTGTTAAAGTACATTAACAACAGTTTTTCACAGGATATGAACTTGGCGAAATTAGTTCTTAATCTGAATTACAGGGTATTACTATGAAATGCAGTTGATTTTGCAGTAGACGTACAGTCATTTAAACTTCCAAATGAGTGTTGTCCATGTTTCTGTTGGTATTTTGGAAGGATTATACATTTTATTGCCTTCAGCATTGATTATGTTCTTTTGAATATACTTAGTTTTGGCGAAAGCCTTGTCCTTTGTAAGTTGGTTTGATCTTGTGATGCAACCAAGTCTCATTTAGGTCAAGACTAAATAAGAGATGGAGGGGTAGAGGGTGTGACTCAAGCAGGATAATATTGATTTGATAAAGAGCATATCACATGCCTGTTTTCTTGCCAGATAAAGGGCATAGCACATGCCTGTTTTCTTATATACTAGAATAAAGGCTCTCCTAGGAAAGATTTTTCTTAAATATTTAAAAGTGAAAATGTGAGACAAGGCCTTCAAGGAGACTACCCAGGAAGATACACAGTTTAAAATGTTGGCTATACAGCTCTCAATAGATTATTTTATAGTTATAGTTGAATAATCAGTTATAATACACTGTAAAGAAATCAGATTTTCCTTCTGTTTGGTGTCTGAGTCCTTCCTGCTCTTCTTACTTCTGAGAATCTGGGCACTAAGAAATCAGTAAGTACATTGTAGTGCTCCTGCATCCCAGAGTCCTTAACCTAAGGAGGGTCTTAGTCACTGGTAAGAACTTGGCTTTCTAATTATATTCACTTGGTTTTTAACATTAGTAGCTTGACGATAATCAGGGTATAGTAAATTTCCACCAAAAATGTGATGCGAAGAATTCTGCCTTGGTCCTTTATGGTAAAACAGATAATAACGTCTAAAATAGATCAGCCACAAGTGCAGCAAATATTTTTACACTCTCTTTGAATAGAATCCCAACCACCCTCCCCCATGATTTTAGAAATAAAGGCTTCCTAAAATAATAGAACAAATTGGCAAACAATCACTAATTGGACCAGTAGGTTCTTACTTAAATATCTCTCCTAGATTTTTAGTGTATGTTTTGGGATTTTATGGGTTTATTTATTTTTTTTTTTTTAAGCAGACGTTACAGTTTGTTTTAATCTACTATAGATACGTTTTTGTTTTTTGGCTTAGTTGGGGATAAAATAATTTATTTGTAAGTTAGCTTTCTAAAACTTAGAGAAAGTAATTTAATTCACGTATCTTAAAAATAAAATTCCAAAGTTAAAAAATTTCTGACTTAGTAGGAAGTTAACAAAACTACTGCTGATGCATTTCAGTTTCCAAAATCTGTACCCTCCCCCCATAAAAAAGGGAGTTAAGATGTGCTAGTTTAAGTAGTTAGCTGAATTATAGATTGATCCTCTTAAAATCTGGAGTTTGTAAAGGGGCCTACATAAACAGTAGATAGACTTGGAGGGATTTTGTGGGGGAATTGAAACTAATAGTATTCTATCTAGTTTGTCAGTATTTACTTTTTGATTTTTATTTTTCAGAAAATTTTCCTTTCCCAGGACACCCTCTTGTATTAGAATATCCTCTTCTGTATCACATTAAAAACAGATTTTACTGTTAGACCAAATAAGATGGGCAAATAGCAACACTAGAGCATCTCACCCAGTTTGAACTAGGATGTTCGTGGAAGTTATGACACCAATATATTCCTGAAATGAAAATTAACCTAAATTTTAAAGTGAATCTATTTGAAAATTTACTTAGATAATGAAACCTCGTTTTAATTGTGCTTTTTGTGAATCCAACACTTGTTTGCTTAGAAAGTATCTTATCCAGTATTAATATTTTGTTCTTTTGGGTTTTAAAGTTGAGCTTATTCAGCCTCAATCACATTACAGCAAGCATAAAGTAACAGTTGACTCAATGAAAGACCCAAATTGCCTGTACAGATAAAATTCACTGAATCAAAGGCACAATAGCTATCTTTTCACTTGAGCTCAGAAAAGTAAAATGGCTTAATTTGAACTATTAATTTTCAGTGGCCTCTAATTAAACAAAAACAAAAAACCACAAATACTGGCTAGGTAAGATATTCCTGAGGTCATTTTAAAAGAAGTGTGGCACCTAGGATTCAATATTTAATGCTAACAGTATTATATTTTAGTGAAATTTATTTTGGTGGTGACAGTTTATTAAACCTAATTAGACTTCTTTCAATAGCTTGTTGTAGAGACAATCTCAAGGGCTGGAAAGTGTTGCTAAAATGAATGTCATACATTTCTGATATACTAAGGAGCTTATAAAGTAATTCTTTCATAGTGCAAGAATTATTAATTTCTTAGAGGATGTTTTTAAAGGAGCTACTTAATTGGGAAAATGTTCTTTAAATATCAGTAATAGTTCATTAAGTAACATAGTAGCTAAGAACATGGACTATATTTTCACAGCATAGTTCAGCTTAGGCACACCTTTAGTTTGGATTATTGGCATTCTCTTACGTAGGAATTATATCATTGTAGATATGTAATTATGGTAATAAGCAATTTTCATAACCATGCTCACTCAGACTATATCATTTGAAACTGCCATGTTTCCATTTTTGACAATTCATGTTCACAAAACAACAGGAACAATTTCCTATTTGGTATAAAGAGCAAAATTTCCAACTTTGCCCCAAAATGCCATGGGTGGCATATTGCCATATGATTATATCATATATTTAATCATGTATGGGAAAGATTTTGGATTTTTTTTCTTATTTAAAAAAGTGCTAAATATAAGAATATAGTTTTAAATCAGCAAGTCTAATAACACTATTGCAGCTGTACACAGAGAGAACCTTTTGTGCCTTTTTGCCTGCAGTAAGCATTTATTTCTATTTTACATGAGTTCTAAGAATGTTGATGATTATTGCACCTTGTTCTTCTGTATATAAACTTGATTAAGGAATTTTTTTTTTTAAAGCAAGGAGCCGTTTTTTGTTACTAGGTGGATACCTTAGTAAACATGAGGGGAATTATCAGATAGATGTCTTTGGAGCCCAGCCTTCCCTGTGTAGTGAGCTGGAAACTCCTTTAGATTGTATTCATTGGTGTGTATGTATATGTACATATATGTATAAATAGTTAAATACATAAACATAAAACTTAACATCGCATTGTTGTGATGACAAGAAGTAGTAAGGTGCTAGGTGGTTACATTAAAAAGCACAGCACAGTGTATAATCAGTCACTATGACTGGTGGTTTTGTAAGCTGGGTTCAGTTTTTGAACCACCCAGAATACCTCATGTGTAAATACAGTGTTCATGACTTAATTGAAATACAGTTATTGTTTAAAAAAAAAAAAAAAGAATGTGAAGCCACTGGTTGGCTTATGCCTTCTGATCTATCATTCTTGCCTCTTTTTTTGTAAAGGGGTTTTCTTCTTGTTGTTCTGTTTTTTAATAGGGTTTACAGCTAGAATTTTGAATGCCAAAGTTCTATTTATTAAATTAAGAAAAAAGTTTTCAATGTTAATGGCTAGTATTTTTCCACTGGACTATTGTTTGTTGATGTTGGAATTTGTATTTACAGAGAAATAAATTTTTTATAAAAAGATTTATGTCCTCTAAGAGCCTAATGTTAGTATA